TTGAGATATCAAGAATATGCTGAAACTTTTGTACTCAGTATGATCCATTGTGAGTTATCAAAATCAGTATGCTACTCTAAACACATGAAAATACAGACAGTGGAATGGGGTCCAGACATACTGGTTTGTTTTCATACGATCCTTAAATAATTAAGTTGGGTATTGGGAAGCAAAGGACGATAGAATATTAAAGTAACATGGACCCTGAGAGATATTCATTTATGATTCATCTGCTTGTGGAAGAACTTCAAACAATTTTCCAGTCTTTAATTTTAAAATTAGTGTTCTCGTTGTAAGAAGAGTATGTGTGTGATAGGAGATAGTATTATGACCATTTGTGGAAAAAAAACAACCTACCATGCTCAAACAGCAGGATTTTCAGAAGTAGAATAGTGTGCCAGATGTTTATTTTCAACGTGATGTCAACACGGCTCCTATCTTCATTTTCTTCTCCATTGCAGAAGATAAGTCTGAAACTACAGTTTCTGAAGCCTGTTTCTCCATAACTTGCTTCTTCCTTAGATTCCCCCATGAGATGTACTTAAAGAAGACTTGGAAGAAGAGAAAGACAAGGCATTATCTGTCAGCAGCTGCTGGTAGCAGCTGAGATCACCAACAGTAGCTTTCCTTGCTTCTGGAAGTTTTCCTGAGAAACATCCACTGCAGCACCATGGATAATTAGTGAGGGCATCACTAAGATTCCTGAACTTCAGAATTTTCTGGAAATAGCATTTCTGACCTTTGTCCCTCAATGCTTCCAATAGTTGCAGAAGCCTTTCATTCCCTGTATTAAAACTCTCTTTACTTAAAAAATAAGAAATAAAAATGAATTAATGTTTTATGTTACTTTTGGAGTTGGTCCATTACTGTCACTAAATAAAGCTGTACATGTACATACCAGGGAATCAATTCCAGAGATGATTGTGAAACCACTAACAAGAATCATTGAAGCATTTTGCAAAACTCTCTGAACTTTGATATTTACTAAGTGACCTTAAAGCCCTAGCTTTGTGGTAGTGCACTTAAATTCAGAATCACACTTGGTAACTAATAATGAAAGATTTCAAACCCCAAACAGTGCAACTGAAACTTTTGCATTACTATACTACTGAGAATATCTAACATGTTGTTACTAATCAATGTCATTCTGACCTTGTGGGTTTCCTGTGCTAATGGACAAGGTAAGTTGAAAGAGATCTAAACACTCAGCTTCTATTTATACTGTTTTTTGTTTTTTATTACAAGAAGTGAAACCTTGTGATTTTCCAGAAATTCAACATGGAGGTCTATATTATAAGAGTTTGCGTAGACTATACTTTCCAGCAGCTGCAGGACAATCTTATTCCTATTACTGTGATCAAAATTTTGTGACTCCTTCAGGAAGTTACTGGGATTACATTCATTGCACACAAGATGGTTGGTCACCAACGGTCCCATGCCTCAGTAAGTAAACCTCTTTACAAGAATATGTGCATATTTACTTTTTTCTCTACTTTTTCTATTTTAGGAACATGCTCAAAATCAGATGTAGAAATTGAAAATGGATTCATTTCTGAATCTTCCTCTATTTATATTTTAAATGAAGAAACACAATATAATTGTAAACCAGGATATGCAACAGCAGAGGGAAATTCTTCAGGATCAATTACATGTTTGCAAAATGGATGGTCAACACAACCAATTTGCATTAGTAAGTTATTTACATATTCCCACTCAGTTTCTGAAAAGCAATCCTCAATTTTATTTTGTTTCAGAATTTTGTGATATGCCTGTTTTTGAGAATTCCAGAGCCAAGAGTAATGGCATGTGGTTTAAGCTCCATGACACATTGGACTATGAATGCTATGATGGATATGAAAGCAGTTATGGAAACACCACAGATTCCATAGTGTGTGGTGAAGATGGCTGGTCCCATTTGCCAACATGCTATAGTAAGTATTTTATTCAAGTATTTCTTTTTACTATTTTTCCCCAATGTAAAGTATTTTTTTTCAGATTCTTCAGAAAACTGTGGGCCTCCTCCACCTATTAGCAATGGAGATACCACGTCCTTCCCGCAAAAAGTGTATCTGCCATGGTCAAGAGTCGAGTACCAGTGCCAGTCCTACTATGAACTTCAGGGTTCTAAATATGTAACATGTAGTAATGGAGACTGGTCAGAACCACCAAGATGCATATGTAAGTTCTTAATATTCTGGATCTGAGAAAATTTATTTATACTATTTTTGTTTTTTGTTACAAGCAATGAAACCTTGTGAGTTTCCAGAAATTCAACATGGACATCTATATTATGAGAATACGCGTAGACCATACTTTCCAGTAGCTACAGGACAATCTTACTCCTATTACTGTGACCAAAATTTTGTGACTCCTTCAGGAAGTTACTGGGATTACATTCACTGCACACAAGATGGGTGGTTGCCAACAGTCCCATGCCTCAGTAAGCAAACCTCTTTACAACAATATGTGCATATTTACTTTTTTCTCTACTTTTTCTATTTTAGGAACATGCTCAAAATCAGATATAGAAATTGAAAATGGATTCATTTCTGAATCTTCCTCTATTTATATTTTAAATAAAGAAATACAATATAAATGTAAACCAGGATATGCAACAGCAGATGGAAATTCTTCAGGTTCAATTACATGTTTGCAAAATGGATGGTCAGCACAACCAATTTGCATTAGTAAGTGATTTACATATTCCCATTCAGTTTCTGAAAAGCAATCCTCAATTTTATTTTGTTTCAGAATTTTGTGATATGCCTGTTTTTGAGAATTCCAGAGCCAAGAGTAATGGCATGCGGTTTAAGCTCCATGACACATTGGACTACGAATGCTACGATGGATATGAAATCAGTTATGGAAACACCACAGGTTCCATAGTGTGTGGTGAAGATGGGTGGTCCCATTTCCCAACATGTTATAGTAAGTATTTTATTCAAGTATTTTTTATTAGATTTTTCCCCACATATAAAGTATTTTTTTTCAGATTCTTCAGAAAAGTGTGGGCCTCCTCCACCTATTAGCAATGGTGATACCACCTCCTTTCTACTAAAAGTGTATGTGCCACAGTCAAGAGTCGAGTACCAATGCCAGTCCTACTATGAACTTCAGGGTTCTAATTATGTAACATGTAGTAATGGAGAGTGGTCGGAACCACCAAGATGCATACGTAAGTTCTTAAAATTCTAGATCCTGAGAAAAGGGCTAAACCTTAATTATTGTCCCCTACTTAGGTATCCACTTCTGTAGATGATCATGTCCAAGTTTGAGCTCCAAACTATGCAAGTGGCAAGACTGAAGAAGAAATTAGTATCCTCAAATCAAAATAGTTTACAAGTATCTTCAAACTTGATTTCATAGAAAAGTGTTAGGTTTCAGAGATAAATTCTGAGTCTCAAATTTGATTGAATGGGGAGATGGACACTCCTAAGATGGGTTTCACAGCAAAAGCATTACCTCTTCTCACAATCAAGAACAGGAAAGGATTATAATTATCTGAAGATACAAGATCAGTTCCATGATACAAGCAAGACTTTCAGTCTTCAAAACTAAAGAAGCAAAGAGCATTCAAGCACAGAATTCTAGGGAAAAAGGCAACCTTATGGAAAAGATTACATATACATATGGCATATTAAAGCAATGAGGAAAACTTTCCCAGGCAGCAGGAAACTTTAGAAAGTTTTGGAAAATATGTTTGGAGAAGTATTTAGAGTTCAAATAATATTTATTTTTGAATTGTAAACAGCCTCTGAATGTATTGAAGAGCTCTTAAAATTTTTTGGATCTCAAAAGTGATATGTACTATGTTAAGAAATTTATTTAAGTAAGTACTTGAAAGATGTATTAAAATATGATTGGGGAAATTTCTAAAGAAATGCTAATGCTAATAAGGGCTAAACTAGAATGCAGAATACTTGAGTCAAAAGAAGAGATAGGTGAGTGAATGATATCATCAAAAATGAAAAGCTTGCTATGTAAGAACTGACATTTTTATCATGTAAGAATTAGGCTTAATACCTAGGGTATGGGTTGATAGGTACAGCAAACCACCATGGCACACATTTACCTATGGAACAAACCTGCACATCCTGCACATGTACCCTGGAACTTAAAAAAAAATTATAAATTTTTTTACAAAAGAATTTTATAAAAGAAAACCCATATGTGGAAGTAACATTATCTTACTGATTTTACAGATGAAGGCATAGTGAGATAGAGTAATTTGTCCATAATCATGTAGGGATTCACATTAACTCCTGTGTGCTTATCCTTGCCTCTTTAAAATAGAAAATGAAGATGACAGGGATAGATGATGGTGATAGAGAGAGAGATAATTGACAGATATTGAGGTGTATGTATGTATGTATGTATGTATGTATATATAGAGAGTTTTATTTTAATAGATGACTATTAGAAAGATTATACCTTTCTACAGTTCTTTTTCTACACTGTGGGCATAAGAGAAAAATATAAACATAGAATTAAATTAGCAAAATGTGAGTACATTTGGAGTGCTTGTAGTCACGGCTTGTCAAATGGGGGAAAGGAGGATAAGTAACCATGACTCCAGTGGAACATGTTAGCATAATCCTTTTTGATATGAAGTCACTAGGGTGGACACAACATGTTTTAGGGAAGAAGAGTTCAGGCTCTAGAGAAAGACTGCCAGGGTTCACGTTTATCACCTCACCTGATGATCTCTGCTGTGACGTTGGGGAAGTGCAACTGAACTTATTATATTTTTGAAATGCTAAAGTCAGTATGTAGCACAAATTAATAACTATTAACTATTTGGATTATTTTATAATTTTATTTTATCCTAAACTACTCATTAGGATGCATTTTATTTGCTCATGAAAGGCAAGATTATGATTGTTAATTGTTTCTTTTTCTGCTTTCAGATCCATGTATAATAACTGAAGAAAACATGAATAAAAATAACATACAGTTAAAAGGAAAAAGTG